CGGTACCCCGCATGGGGACGCTGTCACAGAGCAAGGCAGGAGGAAAATGTGGTGGTCAGTGACCCGGGGAATAGGAAGGGAGCAGCTAGGGTTGAGATGCCAGGCCCTGGCCAGCAGGTTTGGAGTAAGGGGTGTAGAGAAACAGGAAGTGTTACTCAGCCTGGGTTCCCCTGTTCCTCCCGATGGCTGCACCCCTCCCCTCTCCCCGGCTGCAGCAGTCCCAGCTAGGCCGGACTGCTAAGCCTGGCCCAGAGCACGGCTGACAATTCACGGCAGCCTCCCTGGCCCAGCCTCCTGCAAGAGAAGGAGGACCCCAGAGGAAGCCCGGTAGCCAGAGGGGAAGGGCTGGAGCACAGCCAGGTAGGAGGCAACACGGCCCGGCCTTCAGCAGCCGCTCTCCTGGCAGGAGCCCTCTAGGGTAAAACAAGGGAGGACAAGGAAATAGCAGCCAGGCTGATGGCAGGCCAAGAGGAGGCCACATCTCCCATCCCCAGGTTAATGCTGCTCTGCCAAGAAAACTTGGAGCCACCCTTGGCGGGCCCCCAGCCCAACCCTGGGCAGCAGAGCCCGCCCATCACAGGCATGGCGCTGCTCCCCATTAACACACCCTCTGCCCCCCTTCCTGTTCCTGCTCGTGAGGGCCTGACAGCGGGGCTGAGTCACCCATACCAGCTACAGGTCTCTTCCTTCCCCAACAATCGTTCCACACGCCTGCCTTTCAATTAACTCCCACCCGCCCCGAACTCTTCCTACCCAGACACTGTGGGCAGGGAGCCAGGCGCACCTGCTGGGGGCCCAGGGTGGTGGGGCTGTGATCAGAAAGGAAGCCGCGTGGTGACACATAAAGCAGGGCTGCCCCCACACGAGTCCCCAGAGGAATCTTAAGCTCCCCATTGCCCTGGGGTGTTGGTCCCAGCTGCCCCATCCCTGCACGCGGATGCTGCAATTACCCAAGAGCACGAAACCTGGCTTCCCACCTGACTGAGTCAGCTGAGAACAAAAACACATCTCCACCGCCACAAACAGCCAGGCCACTCATCAGAGTCCGGGAGCCACTGGCAGAGAGGGCACGGCCCCACACTGCCCCAGAGACATATAGGAGCCAGGCAAACACCAGGGCGAGTGAGCTCGGGCCATCTGCTGCCTGCCTGTGGAAGGAGCGCTCGCCAGCCTCACCCAGCCCGAGAAGGTCCACCTCTGCCTCCGCCGGAGCTGCCCTCATTCTGGCTCCAGTAAGTGCTGCTTCTTCCTCCTGGGTTTTTTTCCACTACCCTATTCAGTAACCAGGCCACTCCTGTCCCTGTGGGAAACTCTTGCTGCCAGGAACTCCCAGCTGTCTGCTCTCCTGGGCAAAAAAGTTCCTTCTTCCTGAGCCCTCCTCTCACCATCCAAGATGTGGTCAAAGGTCTGTGCTGAGTGGAAACCCTGAGGCCTCTGCTCCTAGGGGAGCCTCCCCAGCTGCTGGCACTCACTGCCCCAGCAGGGACCACATGCACCCTGGCTGCTCCTGAACACCTGTCTGCTGGCTCCCCTGGGCCCCATGGAGACCTGGCGGAAAGGCTCCTTCCGCAACGCCTCCTTCTTCAAGCAGCTGAGCCTGGGGCGGCCACGGCGGCTCCGGCGACAGAGTAGTGTGCTTAGCCAGGCCAGCACAGCAGGTGGGGACCACGAGGAGTACAGCAACCGAGAAGTCATCCGGGAGCTACAAGGGAGGCCAGATGGCCGGCGCCTGCCACTGTGGGGGGACGAGCAGCCCCGGGCCACCCTGCTGGCCCCACCCAAGCCCCCACGCCTCTACCGAGAGAGCTCAAGCTGCCCCAACATCCTGGAGCCCCCACCTGCCTACACAGCAGCCTACTCTGCCACCCTGCCATCGGCGCTCTCTCTGTCGAGTGCCCTCCACCAGCACTCAGAGAAGGGCCTTGTGGACACTCCCTGCTTCCAGAGGACACCTACCCCAGACCTCAGTGATCCCTTCCTCTCCTTCAAAGTGGACCTGGGGATTTCACTTCTTGAGGAAGTTCTGCAGATGCTAAGGGAGCAGTTTCCTAGCGAGCCCAGCTTCTAAATGGGGTGAGGGTGGGCAAAGCCGGGGTGACTGGAAGATCCAGAGGCTGGGGATTAAGGAAAGGACAGGGACAGGACTCCAGGCCCATCGCTGGAGGGTTCAGGCAGGCAGAGCTTCTTCATCCTGGGGGAGGATTCCAGGATAGGAATCCAGGGCTCTGCCTGCTCTCTGGGTCCTGGACAGTCCTTCCAGGCACCCCAGAGTGGAGGGACAGAGGCAATCTGGAAATGTTGGGGGGGCGGCCCTTCCTGGCAGGACCCTGAAGAAAGCTGGCTATGCCGGGAAAGGGAGGCTGTGCCGGGAAAGGGAGGCTCTGTGCGGCACTACAGGAACCAGGTAGAGGCTGGCAGAGCCAGAAGGTGGCACGGGGTCAGATCAGGGAGTGGGAGGACACAGACTGAGCAGAAGAGATGAGTGCCCCATGCCAGCCTCTTTGGAAGCCACTGTCAACAGAGAGAGGTCACAGGACAAGCTTGGGTAAAGGCAGTCCAACCCAGGCAGAAGAGGAAAGTGGGAAGGCCCAGGAAGAAAGGGGAGAAGGCCTGACCCTGTCTAATCTGGTGGCCACTCACTGCATGACACTGAATTGAAATAAATAAAATTAACAGTTCAGTTCCTCAGCTGCACCGTTATTCCAGATTCCACATTCCAAATGCCCGGTGGCCACACATGATTAATGGCTACCACACTGGTCAGTGCAGAATGGACGTAAACATCGCTGCACAAAGTTCTAATGGACAGCGCTGTCTAGACCATGGCCTGGAGCCACCAGCAAAGGGGAGGCGCATACAGGGGCTGGCCACATAGGAAGAGATAGGTAGAGATAGAGTATAACTCAGGAAAAAGACCAGGCAAATCCTTAGCAGAAATGAGGACGTGGCTCAGTCTGCCAACACAGCTACCCGGAGCAATCCCTGGTGAAGGAAGGCAGCTCTAGAGAATGCCAGCCACAGGCACGCGCACGGCTTGCAAAGGGGTACTTTGGGGAATTCCCAGAATTACTAGTGATGGGAGCCCTGGCAGGTTTCCTTCCTCGAAGAGAGGAGAACTGGATCCAGGGATGGGCATTCAACAGCGAAGCGGCACAGCTGGTTTCCAGAACCGTCTCCCGGGATTAGACAGTTCTGCCGCCTGAACCCTCCGACGATGGGCCTGCCAACCAGGCCAAGCCCACTGGGTCAAAGCCACAGGCTGTGCTACGGCCCCACCCCATGGCCTCACCAGAACACAGAAACCAGAGCCCAGCAGCACTGGCTGGGCCATGTGTTGGTGGCCCCCCGGGACTCGCTAAGAGTAGCAAAGGGGAGAGGGAAGCTCTGACACACACCATTTCTACGACCTAAATCAGTGGCCTCCCTCTTTCCTCCTCTTGTGTATAGGTACCGAGCTGTGGATACAGGAGAGAATGAATAAAATTCTAACACAATCTATGGAGTGTTATCTGGGGCTGTGAAATGC